TACCCAATGCCTCCACCCTCATGTATCTTCAAAGTAAATAATGTGTTTTGATTTTCACAAGTTCATTGGTGGAAGGGACTTGGACTTGGGACTTTGGACTTGATGTTGGAATGAGTCAAGACATTGAGAGGACTGTTGGGAAGAGATGATTCTATTCTGCAATGTAAGGACATGAGATTTGAGGGGTCAAGGGGATAATGATACAGTTGGGATGTCCCCTCCAAATCTCTTGTCGAAATGTAATCCCCAGTGTTGAAGGAGGGGCCTGCAAGGAGGTGTTTAGGTCATGGGGGCGGATCCCTCATGACTGGCTTAGCGCCATCTCCTTGGTGATGAGTGTGTTCACTCAGATCTGGTTGTTCGCAAGTGTGTGGCCCCTCCTCACCCCTTGCTCCCACTCTCACGATGTGGTGAGCCTGCTCCTGCTTCACCTTCCACCATGAGGAAAAGCTCCCTGAGGGCCTGCCCAGAAGCTGAGCAGAGGTGGGTGCCATGCTTGTGCAGCCTGCAGAACCATGAGCCATTCTAACCTTTCCTTTATAAATTACCCAGCTTCAAGTATTTCTTTAGAGCAATGCAAAACTGAGAATGGCATGAGTAAAATATAAAGACCATGGATAATTTTGAAATCTAAAAATGTGAAATTAATATTCCTGGGGGAGTCAACACAGGAAAGATGAGAGCACGTGGGCAAAGGCTGTTGCCCATTGGTCACATGTGGTCAGCAGAGAGCAGGTGACCAGCACCCTGGAGCTTTGCGGGAAGCACCAGACAGCCTGGAGCTGAGGTTTCAATTGTAGGGGCCAAAACAAATAGGGAAAAAGACAAATTTAGTAAACAAAGAAAGTAGATGCTCAACTGAGCCAGGAGGAAGTCACTAGCAAAGAGGAAAAAAAATAGAGCTCTGGAAAAATAGCGTAAACAGTCACAAGGAAGCGACCCTGTATTGTGCCTGACCTCTGGACAGGTATATAAAGAGCCCGGGCTCAGGGGGCTCCACACCTGCACCTCCCTCTCACCTGCTCCTCTACCTGCTCCACCCTCAATCCACCAGAACCATGGGCTGCTGTGGCTGTTCCGAAGGCTGTGGCTCCGGCTGTGGGGGCTGTGGCTCCGGCTGTGGGGGCTGTGGCTCTGGCTGTGGGGGATGTGGCTCCAGCTGCTGTGTGCCCGTCTGCTGCTGCAAGCCCGTGTGCTGCTGTGTGCCAGCCTGTTCCTGCTCCAGCTGTGGCTCCTGTGGGGGCTCCAAGGGAGGCTGTGGCTCCTGTGGGGGCTCCAAGGGGGGCTGTGGCTCTTGTGGGGGTTCTAAGGGGGGCTGTGGTTCTTGTGGCTGCTCCCAGTGCAGCTGCTATAAGCCCTGCTGCTGCTCCTCAGGCTGTGGGTCATCCTGCTGCCAGTCCAGCTGCTGTAAGCCCTGCTGCTGCCAGTCCAGCTGCTGTAAGCCCTGCTGCTGTTCCTCAGGCTGTGGGTCATCCTGCTGCCAGTCCAGTTGCTGCAATCCCTGCTGCTCCCAGTCTAGCTGCTGTGTCCCCGTGTGCTGCCAGTGTAAGATCTGAGGCTCTGGACTCAGGTCTCATGTGAGTCCTGCTAACCCCATTTTCCGAAGCTGTGACCTGTCCTTCATCGTTGAGCCCCAAACCACTGCTCAGGGTCCATTCCTCACTATAAGATGAAGCCATATCTGCCTGCCTTTTCCTAAGGAGAGTCCACCCTAATTAATGTCCATTCCCTCCTAACAAATTCTCTTCCCAAGTCAACTGCAACTGCGGCTGAATCACCCCTCACCCGCTAGCCTTGCCTTTGCTTGTGTATTCAGAGGCCTGAGCTCCTGAACCCACTTGAAGTCCTGTCTTTTCCAGCTGGAGCAGCTGGGCATGAGTGTCCCACCTGCAACAAGGTGGGCGTTTAAGAGGCTTCCTTGGAGTGGCTTTGCCTGTCCAACACTCTGCTTTATCTTAAATGAAAAGTTGCAAACTAATAAAAATACCATGCCGACAAACTGAAACACATATCTTGCTGATTTCTCTGTTGTTCGGGGTCATTACTATGGCTATGGCTATTGTTTTCTTGTTCTTGTTGTGTTTCGGACTGCGTGGGTCTGATGCTGATGTTGCTGGAAGGTGCTAGGATGGGGCTGGCTGTCTCCTCTGCCTCTCATCTCCTTCCTGGCTGACCCCTCTTTTCTCAGAACCCCTCTCTTCCTAGGTCTTTCCAGCTATTGATCTGATGGAGACAGGACTGTTCCTCAGGCCAGGGCCACAGAAGCAGAAGAGGCTGCTGAAAACTCTGGGGAGTTCAGACTTGCCTCCTTTCCCTGGTCCAGGCCTCTGCCATCTTCCTTTGGGAAGTTTTTGTAACCAACTTACTCTGATTGTCTTTGTTGTTACACAGCCTGTTGCCTCTGTAAATAAACACTCCTAGCACCAAGCCAATATTGCTTTTTAAGAATTTTGAAAGGG